GCGCCCGCCACCATGCCTGGCTGTTTTGTATTTTTAGTAGAGACAGAGGTTTCGCCATGTTGGCCAGGCTGGTCTCGAACTCCTGATCTCAGGTAATCTGCCTGACTCGGCCTCCCAAAGTGCTGGGATTACAGGTGTGAGCCACTGCGCCCGGCCTTGTAACCTTTTTTCTTAGCGGGACATAAAATAATGGTGAATTTTCCAACTGATGGAGTCCAGGAAAGGGATAATAGTGAGCAGAGGGGAGATAATCACTGGAATGCCAAGAAGGAAAAATCAACTCGATTTGGCAGATTACTGGGGGAGAGGTAAAGGTGAAGGGGAGGAAATCTAGGATGGTTTCCACGTTTCTGGTCTGGGCAACTGAGTCGATGTGGTAACCTCGACTGGAGCAGGTTTGGGAGGGAGTTCAATTTAGGAAGGCTATGTTGAAAGAAACGAATGAACGAAAGCTTCGTGCTTGCTTTGGTGGGACGGAACCCCGCATCCGGTATCTGGCACCAGGAGCTTGTGGCTGTGTCTCGAGGCTCCTGCACCCTCTCAGAGCGTTAGTTAGAGGCGGGGCGGTGGTGCGGAGCGAGGGCCAGAGCAGGGCACCAGGGCTGGGCGCGCACCAGGAAGCCGCCGCCTCCAGCTGAATGCGCGAGTCCCGGCGCGGGGTGGGGCAGGGGCGGGCACGGTCTTCAGTAACTGCCTAGCGATTGGTTGGGAGGCACCACAAATGCCTAACAAACTGCTGAAGCGCCCTCCGAAGGGACAGACCTCATCTCCACCCCGCCCCGTCCCTCCGCCAGACTGGAGCGCAAACTATGGTCGCATTGATCACTGAAGGATCCTCACAGCAACCGCTCCTTTCCGGAGTCGGATGAGAGGAGAGTTGTGACTGGCAATTGGCAGGGGCGGGGCGGGCTAGGCCTGTAGCGCTGGGCGACCGTCCTGGGCATGGATTGGGCCGCGGGGTTGTCACCGTTATCCGGGAGGCGTGGTCAGCACTAATAAAGGCGGAGGCCGGCGCGGCAGCTGCAGTAAGTTCCAGCGCAGCTAGACCGCGGGGTAGTCGGCGCGAGGCGGAGCTTGGCAGTTCCGTCCACTTCAGCCGCAGCGTCCCTCACCGGGTGTCTCGCCGCAGCCTCCGGAGAGGAACAGACCCTCACTCTCTCTGTCAGAAAAATGTGAGTTGACTCTGGTGTGGGGGCTCGGCACCACTTTGTGTACTCTGCACATGTCTTTCCACAGGTCTGCTCCAGCTCAGCCACCTGCTGAAGGGACAGAAGGGACTGCCCCAGGTGGGGGTCCCCCTGGCCCTCCTCCTAACATGACCAGTAACAGACGACTACAGCAAACCCAGGCACAAGTGGAGGAGGTAGGTAGATAGCTGTTTCTCTGAAAGTTTCCGCTTAGCTGCTTTGTTTCTGTGCCCTCCTCAGGTGGTGGACATCATACGTGTGAACGTGGACAAGGTCCTGGAGAGGGACCAGAAGCTGTCAGAGCTGGATGACCGAGCTGATGCCTTGCAGGCAGGAGCATCACAATTTGAGAGCAGTGCTGCCAAGCTAAAGAGGAAGTATTGGTGGAAAAACTGCAAGGTGAATTTTCTTGTCCCCTCCTCCATCTTTTCCAAGGGCTCATTTTTTGTCCATGTTTCCTCAGATGATGATCATGCTGGGAGCCATCTGTGCCATCATCGTGGTAGTTATTGTAAGTAAGTATCGCTGAAGTTGCTGGTGGGGTGAAGAGGTGGGAAGGTCCTGGAGTCTTCTCCCTGCCTGCCTGCCTGCCTGGGGAGTGGGGCTGCTCTGACTGAGGTATGGAGACCGCTGCTATGGGATCGTCACCTGGTTCGGGACGGGGGAAGGGCAGAGACAAGGGATTTCTTTGATGGACAAGCCTTCCCCCTGCAACGCATTGCAGGGAGATGGCGCCTCCTGTTCTGAGGAAGTGGGGCTATGCTGTGTGTCACTGGCTTGGGTTGGAGGGAGACCATGGGGATGGGGCACTTAACAATGGAGAGACCTGAATGTCTGGTAACTTGGTGTAATTCACCCTCTTGTTTTCTCCTGTCTCTTTCTCTTTTCCGTCTGGGACTTCCTGATTCCTGTGTCCAGTCTACTTTTTTACTTGAGAATGTACCACCCCTTCCCTGTTGTCCATTGCCATCCACATTCATGTCCTCTGCCCTCTGTTTGCTCTCTCAACACACTTCCCCACCCACCGTCCTCCATTCCAGCCCAGGCTTCTCCATCACCCATTCCTCCTTTTTCGTTGCGTTCATTTGCACTCTGTCCCTCAACACTAGAAATGCTGCTCGTGGCACAATCTAAGTCATTACCCGAAGAGCAACAGCTGGCGCCTCCTCCCTGCCTGCTTTTTCTGTACTCTCAAGTTCCCCCAAAGCCCCAAAGAGTTGGAGGCCAAGGGAAGGGGCAGGGAGGGGAGTGGCTGAGGCGAAGTACCCATGAAGCTGCCCAGACTTGGGAGGAGAAGAGTATCGGTGCCCATGGTGACTTCTAGAAAACCTGGCCACTGGTAGGAGCTAGGGAGGGGCTGGGAAGATGGCAGCTCACTCAGTACTGCCTGGTCATGTGGAGCTTTCCTTCCTGGACCAGGCCTGAAGAGGGTCCTGGGGGTGGACCAAAGTCCAACTTGGTTTCAGTGCAGTACCCTTTTCGAAAGTAAAAACTTGTTTTTTGTAGTTATTTCTAATCTGTTCGTCCAGGATTTTCCGTGTCTTTGGGGATCTTACAACTTTACTTTGTTCTCCAGAGGCCTGGAGAACACTTAGGGATTGTGAAAATAGCAGGACTTGTTTCCATCCTAGAAGCAGTCCCATGTGCTTCTAGCTGGAAGGAGCTTTCTCTTCTTTACATTTTCTACAGCATTCTGTATGAGGGCACCAAATAAATCCATCTAGCTGGTAGTTTTATCTAGCCAAATAATTTAACCTAGCTCCCAGTTAATTGTTGGCATAAAGAGAGAGATTGCCTGTTAGTTATAGAGAAACAGTGAGTCAAGTGCTTAATTTGAAAGTAACAAGCTCAGAGGAAGCCACTCCTTGCCCTCGTTAAAGAGGGTCCTGTTCCTCTCTTCCTGTTGATGAAGGAGCGTGAGGGTGTTAGCAGTGTGAGATCTTTGGACACCCATGGAATCCTTTCCTCCACACCACCCGTGCACTTGCCAAAGACAGGGATGAGGCAAGTGGTTCTTCCTGGGGCCCGGCCGATCCTCAGGATGCAGAGAAGTCATGTAGACCCACCAGCCCCACCTTGGGGGGAGGCGTGCCAGCCTGTGTCAGGTGTGCTTGTGTATTGCTGTGCTGTCATGGGGCCCTCTCCTTGAGAGCCGCCTCTCTGTTCTTCCTGTAGTATATTCCCCTTTGAACCACCCTTTCCTGTCTGAATTCTACTTTGCCTCCTTTCTCTTCCTCCTCTTTGCATGGTTTGTGTGTATAGACAGTGGAACCTGAGGATGGGATCTGCTCAGCCTATCTTCGGGGCAATTGCTGAGCTTCAGGATGGGCTATTAATGTGGGATAAGCCCAGGTGCAAGGGGAGGAGGGCAGGCTGGGAACAGAGCGGAGAATGCCCATGGCCCTTTATTCCTTCTTCCCTCGGTCCACGAACAGGAAGAGGCTGAGGCCATGCTGGGCAGGGTCTGGATGCCCACTTTCCATGCAGCAGCATTTCATTGCTCAAAACCATCCTTCCTTTCCTTTCGCCCTTGTTTCCCACATTCCCTTCGTCCTGCCCAAGGGCGGGACTGAAGAGCTGGAAGAAAGCAGTCAGTACCCTCCCAACGGCCCCCCTCGAAGGTCTCCACTCTCCTCTGGGCTCCTCCTTGCCTAATGCAGGGGGTCACCGCTGGAGAAGAACCACCACTGTCCTCGATGTGTCCCAAGCCTGGAGCGAATCCGTCCTCTTGGCTCTCCCAGCCCTATCACAGGAATCATTCCTGGGTTTCTGTCCCTCTGAGGCTCACCAGGTGTAGTTGGCCTTGTTCTTTGGGGGTATTAGCCCTTCTACTTTCTTTCTCACCCACCCTGTACCCTCTTCTGTGTGTCTCTGCTATCCCCCTTTCCTCCCACCACCCATGTGCATGAGCAAATGTGCAACAAAACCCTGGGACTTTGCAGTCAAATGAAGCTGAGCTTCCCACATCCCGTTCTTCGGTTTGCCATGAGACGATGTGGGGTTTCCACTGTGTGTCTGTCATCACCTCTTTGTCTTTTTTTCCTAACCCTGATCTCATACTTGTATAGAGTAATAACAACAGTTGTACTTCCACCAAAGGCATGTGGCATATTTACCAATGTCATGTATTCTGAACAAAGGCAAAAAATACAAATTCCTACCATTAAACTGGCTTGGTTGTTGTTTGGGTTGGAGTAGCT